CACAGCACTGGTAGTCCAGCTCTGGAGTTAGGATTGCAACATCAAAAACTGGGCCAGCATTCAAGTCGTCTCATTTCATGGTGTTACTGGGATTAGTTCCTCCAGTTTGTTAGTGTACTGCTGTGTGTGGTATAAGCTAGTGTACCTTTCAGCAGACTGCCCATGAATTCTTCATAATGGGATTTAGCAGTACACTAAGATGATATTCAAGAACTGTACTCAATGGTAATGCCTCTTTTCTTAATAATGGCTCTCAAATAGCCCTTGAAAATCAGTGCAACAAAACTTGGCCATCTGTTTACAAAACTTTCCAAATTGAAAAATAATAATCTACCATATAATAAAGCATTTTAATATGAATTTTAAATGTATATTTTTTTTTCAGATACCTGATTATAAAATATTCAGGTAGTACAGCAAAAATGAAAGCTCTTCAATAATCTTACCTTCCTCCCCCCAAATTTAAGTATACCCTTCCAGATTTATAAAATATGTGTGTATCTATGTATAATCTGCATTTTCACTCAATAGTATGTCCACTTTCCACCATTTTAAGTAATGCGTCAGTGAGTATTCTTATATATATAAAGTCTCTAATTTTTTAAGGGATGTATTAATCTGTTCTCATGCTGCTGTGAAGGAGTACCTCGAACTGGGTAATTTATAAAGAAAAGAGGTTTGGCCAGGCACGGTGGCTCACTTCCAAAGTGCTGTAATCCGAAGCACTTTGGAAGGCCGAGGCAGGTGGATCATGAGGTCAGGAGATCGAGACCACCCTGGCTAACACGGTGAAACCCCACTCTACTAAAAATACAAAGAAAAAAAAAATAGCCAGGCGTGGTGGTGGGTGCTGTAGTCCCAGCTACTCAGGAGGCGGAGGCAGTAGAATGGCGTGAACCCGGGAGACGGAGCTTGCAGTGAGCCAAGATCGCGCCACCACACTCCAGCCTGGGCGACACAGCGAGACTCCATCCCAAAAAAAAAAAAAAAAAAAAAAAAAGAAAAGAGGTTTAATTGACTCACAGTTTCCCATTGCTGGGGAGACCTCAGGAAACTTAAAATCATGGTGGAAGGCACCTTTTCACAGGGTGGCAGGAGATAGAATGAGTGCAGGCGGGGGAAATGGCAGACATTTGTAAAATCATCAGATCTTGTGAGACTCATTCACTATCATGAGAACAGCATGGGGGAAACAGCCCCCGTAATCCAATTACCTCTTCCTGGTTCTGCCCTTGACACGTGGGGATTGTGGGGACTATGGGGATTACAATTCAAGCTGAGATTTTGGGTGGGGACACAGCCAAACCATATCAATGGATGACTTCCTGAAAGAATTGCTGGGTCTGTGAGTATACATACTGTAAAATATGTGCAAGAGAGACAGTAGAACATAGCTGCTAAGTACAGAGCCTTGGAGTCATTGGCTTGAGTTTGAAGCCTGGCCTCACCATTTCCTAGCTCTGTAACCTTAGGCAAGTTACTTAACCTCTTTGTGCCTTCATTTCCTCATCTGTAAAGTGGGGAATAGCAGAAGTACCTGTGTCATGACATAGAGCTTGGACTTGTGCCTAGCTCATAGTAAGAGATTATTATACATGTCTCAAGATTACTGTTCAGAAAGCTGCATATCCATGCGTATATCTTGTCACCAAAGGAGCCTAGCGTCTAGCAGAGGCATGTCAGAATGAAAGGACCAACAGTGGATGAGATGGCCTTCCACTGCTCATTTTTGCCATCAGCACTGATTATTATTGCACGTTTTAGTATCATTCTAGTCAGCCAAAAAATGATGTCAGGGTATATTAATTTGCATTTTTAATTAGTAAGATTGTGTATTTTCAAATACATTTTGTGAGCATTCGTTGATGTTTTTTCCTACTGTGAAATACTTGTTTGTATCTTTTGCCAGTATTTATATTGGGATATTCATCTTTTTCTTTTTTCTTTTTTTTTTTGAGATGGAGTTTCGTTCTTATTGCCCAGGTTGGAGTGTGGTGGCATAATCTTGGCTCACTGCAACCTCCGCCTCCCGGGTTCAAGCGATTCTCCTGCCTCACCCTCTTGAGTAACTGGGATTATGGCATCCACCACCATGCCCAGGTAATTTTTTATATTTTTATTAGAGATGGGGTTTCTCCATGTTGGCCGAGCTGGTCTCAAACTCCTGACCTCAGGTGATCTGCCCGCCTCGGCCTCCCAAAGTGCTGGGATTACAGGCGTGAGCCACTGTGCCCGGCCAATCTTTTTCTTATTGATTTATGAAAATTCTGTATATTTTAAGGAGACAACCTCTTGAAAAATTACTCAAATATTTTCCCAGGGTTCTTTTATTTTGTTTATGTCTCTTGACTTTGTTGTGTGTTAATTTTTTTAATTGACAAATAAAAATTGTATATATTTATGGTGTACAACATGATGTTTTGATACATGTATGCATTGTAGAAAGGATAAATTAAACTAAGTAACATCTCTATTACCTTACACATTTATTTTTTATGGTTGGAACACTTAAAATCTCTCGGCAGTTTTCAAGTGTACGATATAAACTATAGTGACAATATTGTACAATAAAGCTCTTGAACTTATTCCTCCTGTCTGACTGAAATTTTATATCCTTTGACCACCATTTTTTCAGTCATCCCACTGCACAGCCTCTGGTAACCACTGTTCCACTTTCTGCTTCTGTGAGTTCAACTTTTTTAGATTCCACATGTAAGTGAGACCATGTGGTATTTGTCTTTTTGTGCCTGTCTTCTTTTAACTAGCATAATGTTTATAAGATTCGTCCATGTTGTCACAAATGATAGGATTTCTTTTTTTTAAGGCTTATTAGCAGTCCATTGTATAAATATACCATTTTTTTTTTATTCATTCATCTGTTGATGCACACTTAGGCTGCTTCCATGTCTTGGCTGTTGTGGATAATGCTGCAGTGAACATGGGGGTGCAGTATCTCTGACATACTGATTTCATTTCCTTTGGATATATGCCCAGAAGTAGAATTGCTGGATCATATGGGAGTTCTATTTTTAATATTTTTTCATACTCTTTTCCATAATGGCTATACCAATTTGCATTTTCACTAACAGTGTACAAGGGTTCTCTTTTTTTTTCCCCACAACCTAAACAACACTTGCTGTCTTTCATCCTTTTTGATGTAGCTTTTTTTTTAACAGGCATGAGATATTATCTCCTAGTGGTTTTAATTTGCACTTTCCTGATGATTAGTGATGTTGAACACTTTTTTTCATCTACCTGTTGGCCATTTGTGACTTGGTTGTGATTTTTACTGTTGAGGAATTGTCAACATTGTTTTAGTCAGTTCTGACTTTTTCTTCATGGCTCTGGTGGATTGTGTCATATTGTCATACATAAGGAGAAAAGAATTTATGAATGTGATGAACATAATGGAATGTGGCTCCCTTCCTTCCATTCTCATCTCCGCTCTGTTAATTGACCTCTGGGTTCAATGAGTGGCTAATGTAACTGAAGTCCCTGGCTCTCTACTGGAAGTGAATGTAAAAGAAACTGGCACTGGACTTTCTTTCCCATGAACATTTTAGAGACCAAGCCACAGAGTGAAGACCAGGAAATTGTGGATCTTTGGATAAGCTTAGTCTCAATATTTTTTTATTTTTAGAAACAGTACAAGACCCTTTCTCAAATAAATAAATAAAACTTATATGGGTAAACAAAAGGCCAAGAACAGTGAAGGCAATCTTGAAGAACAAAGTTAGAGGAGTTAGGATTTAGCCTATAGAATACTCAGCAGACTTTTTCAATAAAAGACAAGATATCAAATATTTTAGACTTTGCAGGCTACGTGGCTTGCAGGCTATAATTTGCTGAACCCTGCTCTATAGGGTGTCCAAATTTCTTGTTAAGTTGTATAATTAAAAAGGGGTGTGCAAGGATGGGTAAATAGACCAATAGTACAGAAAGTCCAGAAACAGACCCACACATCTATGTCTTACCAATAAATGGTGCAAGTCAATTAGATATTCATATGGGAAAAAAATAAATGGATACTACTTGGGCGTGGTGGTGCATGTCTGTAGTCCCAGCTACTTGGGAGGCTGAGGTGAGGATTGCTTGAGCCCAAGAGTTTGAGGCCATAGTGAGCTATGATTGAGCCACTGCGCTCCAGCCTGGGCAACAGAGCAAGACCCTGTCTCCTGAAACAAAACAGAACAAAAAACCCAATCTTGTATCATACACTAAAATAAATTCCAAGTAGAATTTTAGATCCAAATGTTGAAGATAAAAAATAATAATAAAGATTTAAGAAGCTAACATGCCTACCTTGGGAGCAGGAACAAATATCTCAAATAAGAACAAGAAATGGTCATCATCAAGGAAAAGTTTATAAATTGGACTACTTTAATATTAGAGACTCTATTAAAAGTTATCAGTAAGAAGAGTGAAAAGCAAGAAGACACAAAGTGGGACAAGGTATTTCCTCCCCTCCCCTCCCCTCCCCTCTTCTCCTCTCTTCTCTTTTCTTTTCTTTCTTTTTTTTTGACAGAGTCTCCCTTTGTCGCCCAGGCTGGAGTGCAGTGGTGCAATCTTGGCTCCCTGGAACCTCTGCCTTCCAGGTTCAAGTGATTCTCCCGCCTCAGCCTCCCGAGTAACTGGAACTACAGGCACAAGCCACCACACCCGATTAATTTTTTATATGTTTAGTAGAGGCGGAGTTTCACCATGTTGACTGAGCTGGTTTTGAACTCCTGAGCTCAAATGATCCGCCTGCCTCCCAAAGTGCTGGGATTACAGGCGTGAGCCACTGCGCTGGGCCAGGACAAGATATTTCACAAATATAACTAATAAAGCGTTCATATCTAGAATCTTTAAGGAGTTTCTATAAATCAGTAAGGCTAAGATAGACAACCAAATAGAAAATATGCTCTCAAAAGATATCTAATTGACCAGTAAGATGCTTAACATCATTAGTCATCAGGAAAATGAAAATTAAAACCTCAGTAGGATACTATTACTGTACACCTGCCAGCATGGCTAAAATTCAAAATCTGATGATATGCAAGGTTGACAAAGATATGGAGCAACAGGAGTGCTCTTACATGCTGGTGGAAATAGGAATTAGTGTGATAACCACTTAGGAAAATTCTTTGGCAGTTATTTCAGTTATCTATCGCTGTATCCAGGCCACTCTCAAAGTTGGGGAAATAATTGGCATCCTGTTTTCAGATAATATTTAGAGCAGGGAAAATGAAACTATTATTTGAATGGAGAAATTTAGGAAAATTTTCACATTAACAAAAGAAAAAAGTTGGAAAGAATGGCAGTTTGACTAGCCCAACACAAATAGAGGGAAGAAGAGGAAACATTATACAATAATAAAAGTAAGGGGAAGGAATAAGATCATTGTATCAATTATTAGGCTAAATGTGAGCAGACTGAATTTTGCCATTAAAAAGGGCATGTCAGGTTGCACGGGTGGCTCACACCCGTAATCCCAGCTCTATGGGAGGCCAAGGCAGGAGGGTATCTTGAGCCCAGGAGTTCGAGACTAGCCTGGGCAACATGGGGAAACCCCATCTCTACAAAAAATAAAAAATAAAAATAAATAAAAATAGCCAGGAGTGATAGCATGCATCTGTAGTCCCAGCTACTCTGGAGGCTGAGGTGGATTGCTTGAGGATTGCTTGAGTCCAGGAGGTCGAGGCTGCAGTGAGCCTTGGTTGTGCCGCTGTACTCCAGCTTGGGTGACAAAGCAAGACCCTGTCTCAAAAAAAAGAAAGAAAGAAAAAAAAGATGTGTCAGACTGAACTAAATAAACCTCTGGAGAATAATGTTTATAAGCACTTCTCAAAGCAAAATGAGTAGGTGAAAATAAAGCAGAAATGAAAGAGCAGGAAAATAGTGAAAAACAAAAACAAATTTCCTCAAAGCAGAACAGCATTAGACAAAGTGGATTTCAGGTTAGAGGCACTAAATGAGGTAAAGACAGACATTATATACTGATAAGGGGCACAATTTATGATCATGTATGAACCAAATAGCATCAAGTATCATATCAGGCAAAAACATAAAACAAAAACTATTAGTAATATAAGGTGAACTTGGTAAAAGTTCAGCTATTGTGAGGCATTTCAGTATATCCTTAAGAGTATTGAATCTAGAGGAACTGAATAATCAGTAATGATAACAGTACTATATTAATATATTATCTGAGATTTATTGGGTGCTTACTGTGTGCCAGGCACTCTTCTAAGTGTTTTACAGTATTAAATCATTGATCCTCACAAAAAACTTATGATACTCAACAAAAAGGCATTTTTCCAGTGAAGATATGCAAATGGTCAATAAGCACCTAAAAAGATGTTCAGCAGCATCAGTCATAGGGAAATGCAAATCAAAACCACAATGAAGTACCACTTCACACCCACTGGGGTGGCTGTAATAAAAAGATGGACAATAACAAGTGTTGACAAGGATGTAGAGAAATTGGAACTCTCATACATCACTAGTAGAAGTTTAAAATTATGCAACTGCTTTGGAAAACAGTCTAGCATTTCCTGAAATGGTTAAACATAGAGTTACCATATGACACAGCAGTTCAGCTCCTAGGTTTATACCTGAGACTATTGGAAACATTTGTCCACATAAAAACTTGTGTGTGAATTCTCATAGTAGCATTATTGATAACAGAAGGTAGAAACAACCCAGATGTCTATCAGCTGATGAAGGGATTAATGAAATGTGGTTTCTCCACACAATGGAATATTATTTGGACATAAAAAGGATACATGCTACCATATGGGTTAACCTTGAAAACATTATGCTAAGTGAAAGAATCAAGTTATAAAAGACTACATATTTCATTTTCATGAAATGGGTAGCATAGACCAGTCTGTAGAGACTCAGTGTAGATGAGTGGTTGTTATGATTTAGAGTGGGGTTGGGAGGGGGTAATTAGGTATAAATGCTAATGGGCAGGAGGTTTCTTTTTAGGGTCATGAAGATGTTCTAAAATTGATTGTGATTCTAAAGTCAGATTTGCACAGCCTATGAATTTATAAAAAACCATTGAATTGTACTTAAAAGTATATATATATATTTTTTTTGCGGGGGTGGGGGTTGGGTGCATGGAGTCTCCCTCTGTCACCGAGGCTGGAGTGCAGTGGCACGATCTTGGCTCACTGTAACCTCTGCGTCCAGGGTTCAAGTGATTCTCCTGCCTCAACCTCCTGAGTAGCTGGGATTACAAGCATGCCCCACCATGCCTGGCTAATTTTTTCTATTTTTTGAGTGACGGGGTTTCACCATGTTGGCCAGGTTGGTCTTGAACTCCTGACCTCAAATGATTCACCTGCCTCAGCTTCCCAAAGTACTAGGATTACAGGCCTGAGCCACCGTGCTGGGCTGTAAATACATATATTTATGATATGTGAAATATGTTTTAATGAAGTTGTTATTGAAAACAAATTACGATTATGTTAATTGACTTTAAAGGAGTTCTCCAAGGTACATTTCAATAAGGAAAGCAATATGCATTATTTTGTAAAATAGTGACATATGAGCATGGAATAAATATGGAAGGATATATGATAGGTTGCCAGTTTGGGTTATCAAGATAGGAGGGTGCTGATATGGGGAAAGAGGGATTCGAGGGGAAGGAGGTAGCAATGAAATTTAGGAAAAGAAAACAACCTGTATTTAAATAGAAAGCCATGATGTGTCGTATCTCTAATTTACTTTCAAATGATTCAACAAGACAGCATGTATGCATACATAATTACATATATACACATATGTATGCACACATATAGATGGATAGATAAAGCAAAGATGGCCAAATGTAACAATTGTTGACTCTATGTGGGGGTTATATGGATAGTTATTTTACTAGTCTGTCAAATTTTATCTGTGTTTGATAGTAATAAAAAATCGGGGGTAAAAACTCCACCAGAATGTTTTCTGTGATCACATTATTGTAATATTTAAAATATTTACATATTTAAAAATTTTAGTAACACTTAATAAGCAGAAAAATGCCTTAAACATTTCAAAATCATGAAATTATTTTTCTAGTCCTTTTGCTTTTGTTTAAGTTAAATTTCTAGGCTGTTTGGAATTTCTTTTTCTTTCCTTTTTGTTTTTTTTTTTGAGACGGGGTGTCATTCTGTCACCCAGGCTGGAAGTGCAGTGGCACAATTATGGCTCACTGTAGCCTCGACTTCCCGGGATTAGGTGATTCTCCCATCTCAGCCTCCTGAGTAGCTAGGGCTACAGGTTGCCACCACACCTGGATAATTTTTTTTTATTTTTTATTTTTTGTAGAGACAGAGTTAATTGTGTTGCCTGGGCTGGTCTTGAACTCCTGGCTCAAGCGGTTGGCCCACCCCCACCTCCTAACATACTGGGATTACAGGGGTGAGTCACCGAGCCTGGCCTGGAGTTTCATAATCTATGTTTATTAATTTTGATGTGGTTTCTTTTTGATCCATTACTTTTTTTCTAGGTAAACAGTGGTATCATCTGGAGGTAATGCTGGTTTTATGATTCCTTTCCAATATTTTTGGCTTATTGCATAGGTTAGAATATCTGGAACAATTTTGAATGATGATGGGAGTAAGCGTCCTTGTTTTAAATTTTTAATGGCAGTCTTGTTTCAGTTTCAAAGTTTTATGTTTTTTGATAAATATTATTGATTGGGTTAAGGACATTTTCATCTAACATTAAAATAGTTGAGTGAAACAGAGTATCCAAATCAGAAAATTAAATGAAAAAAAAAAAAAATTAAGAAAAGCAATCCTAAAATGTAGAGCAAAAATAATACCCAAAGGTAGAGGGTGATAATCAGCCCACAGGACTGATAGAAGTTCTTACATTCAGGCAAAAACCCTGTTAGTCCTAGATGTATACCAAATCAGTATGTTAGAATAAAACAACAAAGACTGGGTATGGCAGCTCACGCCTGTAATCCCAGCACTTTGGGAGGCTGAGGTGGGCAGATCACCAGAGGTCAGGAGTTCGAGACCAGCCCGTCCAACATGGTGAAACCCTGTCTCTACTGAAAATACAAGAAAAAATAGTTGGGCATGGTGGTGGGTGCCTGTAATCCCAGCTACTCGGGAGGCTGAGGATTCAATTGCTTGAACCCGGGAGGCAGAGGTTGCAGTGAACCGAAATTGCACCAATGCATTCCATCCTTGGTGACAGAGTGAGCCTCCGTCTCAAAAAAAAAAGAATAAAACAACAAAAACAGATGTTACAGAGCCTGTGAGATCTGAGAAATACTGGGACATCACTGGCATGTGCCCAAAAGAGTTTCACTGAATAAATCTTGGGGCCGATGTGTGTTGGAGATAAGAGCTCTTCTACAAGGAAGTATGCCTATTTGCCAAAAATAAGCAAATATATTTTTCTTAGCACTGCTTTAAGGAACGTTCGTTTTGTTAAAGGTTAAAATTACTAGATGGGTTAGTTGCCTTGCAAGTATACTTTTGTGGAATGAATATGAGTGTACTCTTAATAAATCTATTGATATTTGTCATATTTTAAACTGAGTTCATATTTCCCAATATGGTCAAGAGTACAGACCATGAATATGAAAATATGCTGATGAAAATATGAATATGTTCTTAATGATATATTGATCTTTATTAAATTTTAAACCAGGTTTAAAATGTCCCAATATGGTCAAGAACATAGCTCATGAATATGAATATAAACTTATGGAAATGTTCATGAATATATTCATGTTCATTAATTTTAAACTGTATTAAAAAGTTTTCCCAATAGGGTAAAGAAGAATATATTCATGAATATATTCATAAAGAGGATATATTCATGAATATAATCATTATAAAGAAAATATTCACATTTATTGAATATTTTCACAAAGAATATATTCATATGAAGACTAAACTACTCTACAACTCTTTGCATTTTACAAATTAGTTTTTAAAATCCTGCTATGAAGCAGAGTGTAAATCATTCTACTAAAATTTCACTGAAATCTTCGAAAAGTGAAAAAGTATAAATTTGGTATCTTCAGTGAATTGATCTATTTATGAATTGGCTCCTAGTGAATAGTTCTTGGCAAATTAATTTAGAGCCCTCTCTCTCTGCATGAGATGAACCATTATTTATTACTGCATCTGCCCTGGGAAAACCAAGACAAAAAGAGGGGGATATTGAAAACAGCTGGGCTGAGTGTTCAGAACAGACTGATTAATAACACTAAAGAAATAAAGGTTCTTGTTAGAAGGAAGGCCTGCAAGCCACTGCATGAGATTTAAGGACCACAGGTGCTCAGGCTGGTGAGACTGGTATGGCAGGCAGTATTTTGGGGCTGAAGAGTTTAGTGTAGTTACCATGTGCAAAATGATACAAGTTTAAGTTTACTCATAATAGAAACTGGAAAATTACATGGCTTGCTTCGGGAGTTCCTCACTTCATTTTGTTTTGGTATTTCAGAAAAGAAATTCTGAGGCTTTAGACAGTTTGCTACTCACAGATCTCATAAATCAAGCATTCTTCATGACCTGGATCTATCTTGAGCAGATCAAAGCTCTGAGCAGCTTGAATAGTGCTCACCCAGAGGCTTACTGCCAGTAACAACCCAAATTTCTTAGCCTATTTGTTTTTGTTGTTGTTGTTTGTTTGTTTGTTTGTTTGTTTTAAAGCAGCAGTAAAACACATTGTGGGTGCACATTTTTTGGAAAAACCAGAAGTTCAAATATTAGTAAAATATTTGGACTTAACATTTTATGGGCACTCAGAAGTAACCATCAACTTCACATGTATCTCTGAGCAAAATATTAACCACTAATAACCATTAGTAAATGGATGCTGAGTGGGCCAGATCTTGCTGACACCTTGGTTATATGGTGTTTTGTGTGGGATATTAGTTTTCTGAGGTTTGTACAAAGGAATTTGTAAAATGCTTAATTTTATCATTAACTTTACCACTTTACCATTGAGCTTCTGAGCTTCTTTTTTTTTTTTTTTTTTTTTTGAGACCCAGTTTTGCTCTTGTTGCCCAGGCTAGAGTGCAGTGGCATGATCTCGGCTCACCTCAACCTCCACCTCCCAGGTTCAAGTGATTCTCCTGCCTCAGCCTTCCTGAGTAGCTGGGATTACAGGCATGCGCCACCATGCCTGTCTAATTTTGTATTTTTAGTAGAGATAGGGTTTCTCCGTGTTGGTCAGGCTGGTCTCGAACTTCCGACCTCAGATGATCCACCCGCCTCGGCCTCCCACAGTTCTGAGCTTCTTAAAGTCAATACCCATGTCCAATTTATATTTGCTGTGCTATTGCATCTAGCACAATTTATTGTGTGTAGAAGATGCCTAAAGTTTGTTTTTAATGAATACATATATGAAATGTCTGTCATGGAACTATCTATTTTCCTTTTATTTGTATTGCTATTTTGCCCATTAACTAAAGGATATGGATGGTAAGCCTTGTCTATGTCTCTATTGTCTTAGTAAAGATGCCCTTTTTTCTTGTATATCCAACCTTTGTGCACTAAAATCCTCTTTCCCCACAGCTTCACAGAATACTAGATTCATTGTTTAGCCCTTTTCTTATCTGTAGCCTTCTTTACTGTAAAGTGGAGGGAAAATGTTTAGTGATTTGAAAAGTTTCAAAATTTTTCTGTACTATTAGACTTGAATGAATGTCAGATCTGAGAGGGCCCTGCGAGACCACTATTCAATCCTTTTGTTTTACTCATGAAAAACTCAGAGTTCTAATTGCTTTCGCACTATAACTCATGCCATGCTATTTTGTAATTGCTTAGTTGTTGGCATTTCTAGCTAGACTTTAAATTCAGTGGGAATAGGGACCACATCTATCTTATTTAATGCTGTATTTCTGACACAGCACAGTGCTTAGAAGAGAATAGGTGTTCAGTTAATGGTTCAGTTATGAATAAATAAATAAATAAATAAGTCAGGATTGGTGAAGGGACTTGCTCAAAGTCATGTGACTATTTAGGGGGCAGCCCCCAGTTGCTGAATCTGTTAAGCACATTAAAAGTCAGAGCTCTGTAATCTACTCTGCCATCCTGGAGAGAGTCAAGGTCAGTGGAAATGACTAATTTTTCTTAAGTGTGTTTGTTAAGCTCTGCAACTTATACATTTCCACATGTTGGCTTTCAGTATACCGGAGACTGCTATATAGGAAAGCAGCTGACCAAGGAAATGTAGAGGATGTGCTGCCATTATTTTTGCCTTGGAGGCTTTTTCAAGAGACACTTCTACTTTTCAAAGCAGTGAAACTTCATCTTAGGAAAAGAAATTTTCCCCAGCTACAATCTAATTTTTAATCTTTTTTTTTTAATTTTAACTTTCCACACTATACCATCATATTAATCTTATTTTTAAATGTATTGTTTCTGAAATCCTGAGTGCCCCAGCGATCAAAAACTCTGCTTAGGATTCAGTTCATTAATGTGAGGGCTCAGACTCTTAAGGTACTTATAAAACCTCAAGGACTATTGATACTGGTCATTTGTGAATTCAAACAGAAACTTCCAGAATCATCATGACCTTTTAAAGTTTCATCCTTAGTTTTTCTGGTCTACCGTTGACCTCCATTAATGATCCCAAATCTGCTTGTTTTGCAGAAAATAAAATGTGTACGTGGTCACAGAAACGGTTGTTACCTGATGATCTTTAAGATCTTGGAGTATAATACTGTGGGTCATTGATGTCTTTTACTGTTAAGTTCCCCATCAGTACCTATATTCACCTTTTGACTGCATGGTAAATTGCTTTGCTTATGTATGAACTTAGGTACTTGTAATGAAGTCAGAATTTAAACCATATTGAGGGAGAATGGGAAAAAGAATAAGACTGGAAAGGAAGAAACTGTCAAGTCAGGGTTTGGCTTTTCTTGTTATATGCCATTCTATTAAAATATGTATATTTTTGTACTTTTTTTGAACATATGAAATGATCATATTTTACTTGACATTTATCACTTATTTAGCAGCAGAAAAATACATGTAAATGGAAATGCTATCATCCCTTTGAAACATGTCTTTTTAACACTTAGGATTCGTGCTATTTGCCAGGAGGGAGTTTTTCTACTTACAGAGCATCTGGGAGATGAATTGGAAAGGCAGACTTCTGGTCTGGTTAGCACTTTTGTTGTTTTTTATTTTCTTTTAATGGCTTCTTCTTTTGATTATTTCCCTTTAGGAGTGACACTGCTGATCCTGTAACATGGAGGATTGTCTTCATACCTCATCTGAGAATCTGTCCAAATTGGTCAGCTGGGCCCATAGCCATGGGACTATTTGCAGCCTCATTCCAAACCTGAAACACTTGCTTTCTGAAGGTTCCCATGGGAACCTGACAGCAATGTGGGGCTGTAGTGCTGGCCATGCTTATCACTGGCCACTAACAGCTACTTGCAGAGCTGGGTCCCAAGAGAGGGTCTGTTTCCAGGATAACAGAAGTTTTAACTCTGATAGTCCCAGTATAATCGGGGTGCCCTCTGAGACACAGACTAGCCCTGTTGAAAGGTACCCTGGGAGACCAGTGAAAGCAAAGCTAGACTGTAACCGGACCAGAGACTCTTGTGACTTCTCCTACTGTAGTGAGCCCTCTGAACTGGATGAAACTGTTGAAGAATATGAAGATGAGAACACCCTGTTTGACATGGTTTGTGAGTCTTCTGTTACAGATGAGGATAGTGACTTTGAACCCCAAACCCAAAGGCCTCAAAGCATTGCTCGCAAAAGACCTGGGGTAGTCCCATCTTCCCTCCATTCAAGCTCCCAGACGCAGATGGTTGACGAATGCAGCAATGATGTCATCATCAAGAAAATCAAACAAGAAATCCCCGAAGATTATTACATTGTGGCAAATGCAGAACTGACAGGAGGAGTAGATGGACCAGCCCTGTCCTTGACACAGATGGCAAAACCCAAGCCTCAGACTCACGCTGGTCCCTCCTGTGTAGGGTCTGCTAAACTGATTCCCCATGTCACATCTGCCATCAGCACGGAGCTAGACCCACACGGTATGTCTGCATCCCCCTCTGTGATCTCCAGACCAATTGTCCAGAAGACTGCTAGGGTATCTCTGGCTTCACCAAACAGAGGACCCCCTGGTACACATGGCACCAACCAACAGGTGGCCATGCAAATGCCTGTGAGCACATCCCATCCTAACAAACAGATCAGTATCCCCTTGTCTGCCCTGCAGCTGCCTGGACAGGATGAGCAAGTTGCCTCTGAAGAGTTCCTGTCCCATCTGCCCAGCCAGGTCTCCTCCTGTGAGGTAGCCCTTTCTCCCTCAGTTAACACAGAGCCAGAAGTGAGCTCCAGTCAGCAGCAGCCCCCAGTCGCTCCAGCCATAACCACTGAGGCCACAGCACAGTGCATACCAGGTATGGCACATGAGGCGACAGTGAGTCCCTCACTCTCTATCCCTCCCCCCCCAATTTGTTGCAGACCAGGATGAAAGAGCAGCTGAGCTCAGCAGGGAGCAGAACGAGAAAACCATCCGGAGCACGCAGACCGCGCTCCGCAATTTCCGTGAGTTCCTCATCTCCAAGTATCCTTCTGAAACAAGAGAGATTTATGTCATCCCTTGCAAGGAGTTGGATGCCTACCTTGCCTCTTTCTTTGTTGATGCCAGGCAGAAGGATGGGTCCGAATACGAACCCAACAGCTTGGCCAATTACCAGTGTGGGCTCGAAAGGTACCTGAAAGAACACAGGTATGGCTATAGCATCACCAGGGATAAGGAATTCAAGCGTTCCCAAGAGGCCCTGAAGCAGAAGCAAATTGAACTCCGCTGTAAAGGAAAAGGAAATAAGCCACACAAGTCCATGAAGCTCACCTTTGCTGACGAGCTCATCCTGCGGAAAAGGGGACTGCTAAGCCGATATAACCCCGAGGGTTTGCTCAACCTAGTCTGGCTCAACAACACAAAAGCTTTTGGGCATTGCACAGGCTTCCATGGATCTACCTTAAAATGGGGTGATATCCGGCTCCGGGTAACAGAGACGGGTCTCGAGTACTTGGAGTGGATGGGTCAGGACACTGGAGACTTGAATGCCAAAACCAAGAGAGGGGGGACAGACTCCCGTGTGTATGCCACCCAGCACGCCCCACAGACCTGCCCTGTCCAGGACTATAAGGAGTATGCCCAGCGGCGGCCTCCCGCCATGCGCTACGAGGATGCCCCTTTCTACTTATCCATCAAGCCAGTCGTGAACCTGGCGGCTCTGCATTGGTACAACTGCCAGGCCCTTGGCAAGAACAAGCTGGCCAAGATGGTGAAGACCATGTGTGAGAAGGGCAACATCCCTGGCAGGAAAACCAACTTCAGTGTGTATCAGAGCTGCAGCACCTTGTCTGAGGCCCAGAGCAACCAGCTCGTGCTGATCTGTAACAATCTGAGCCAGCAGGCTGCCCAGTCAGTGGCCGGCCACTCCAACAATGGCAATTTCATCGTCTCCGCCTCCTATGACTCTTCCTCAGACACCGCTTGACCAGGTGGCTTGAGCAAGACTCCAGTTTGGTTACTGTGTCCGGAGAAACTGTGATTATACACCGCTTCTCGTTCCCCTTCCTGTGCCCTCAGTGTTAATTCACTTTATAAAAATATAAATATATAATATATTTTTCTTTTTACAAATAAGCCAATGGAGATAATTTAGTATTACTAACATAGTATTTATAGGCTTAAGACAAATGTACTTGTGGGCGATCAAATGTAATTACTGTTACAGACTTTACAAAACCATACGTGGTTCTCAGGCAACACAAAGTAGAGAGGGAATTCTGTTTTTTAAAAACTGTCAAAAAGGAAATTGAGAGTCATCCTAGACTTAACATGCTTGCGTCCTCAACTCCTGCTTTTCGTTCCCACCCCAACTCCCCTTTTTTGTCTCCTTAATAAATGGCTTTATTTTTTTAATTTTTAAAATTCTATATTAATCAAGAGGAGACATTAACTTTACTGCTGACGCAAAACTGTATTCAGCTAGATCCACAATATGAAAATGTATAAGCTCAACATCAAATTATTTACATCTTCTCTTTTTTAACTTAATTAGAGTTTTAGCTCCTGTGCCTCATTTTTTACAATGTATGAGAATCTAGATGTTTAGCTAACATCTTTTCTTTTTGGGGGGAAAGGGTAGAAGGAGGGAATAAAGGTGCCATTCTTTTTGGGAGATACATGATTTTAAAATAATACCCAAAGTCTAATATTTTGGCTAAAAAGACTGTTACATAGCTCATTTTAACTATTGTGCTTGAACCTGGAAAGAATGTTTCTTTTTTTGTCCCTAAGAAATGGGTATAAATGAAGTTTGACAGGAAATTTAAAGCTACCAAAGCTTTGAAAATGTTGCCAAGCATTAGATTGCCTATAAAGAAGGTAAAAGGTGGAAAGTCTTACTAAAAATCTAGAAGCAGTAGTCGAGACAACAAAAAAACTCATCCTCTTCAAAGTTCATATTCCCTGAATTATTTACTTAGAAGCATTAAACAGTCTCTTTTCTCCTGAGGCAAGGGTGTGTATTCGACTCTGTGATTGAGATCCAAGGAATATTGGCACTCATTTTAGGTAACAATATTTTGTTACCAGATTTTGCTGAATTCAAAGCATTCTTGAAAATGTGCGAGATTTTTCTATAGTAAATATAAATGCGTTTATCTGTGATATCCTGCAATTATTATAATAATTTTGGTTAAACATTTGTGGCAGTTTTTCCAAGGTCTTTGTTTTCAAGTCTTGATGCCTGTGGTGAATTATTAGTTAAGATATTTCAAAAATAAAATAAATTTAGACTTTAGAGCCACAATAAAGCTGAGCTAGGTTCCTATTCTGTATAATCAGCAACACACAGAAACTCCAAATCTTGATTGTTTTGTTGGACCCGTGAATTCTATTGGGAAATATTTGTTCTTCAAGGCAACCTCATAATTCACATTAGCTAGAAAGGTAGGTGGTATTTTGTACATTAATTTAGTGTATAACCAGGACAAATTTCATTCTGAATTGCTTTGCTAAATCATCACAGAGCTGAGCTCTCCCATGGTCAGGGAACTCCTTCCAACACCAAGTCATAAGCACATAAAGACCCGTTCCTCTAAGCTGTGACCTTTCATCTGGCTAAGGAGTGGGAAGTCAGCCATGGACTTTGTGTCGTGGAGTTAACCTCATGTTCATGACTTTTCCTCCATAGAGAAATATTCATTTATACATCCAGAAACAAGAAGAAAGGGCAGAGAATGTCTTGCTTTATGTTTTTGTATTGATAGTGATGAGAGCTGCCATTTTTGAGCCAGCATGCATGCCAGCACTGTGCTAAGTGACTTACATGGATCACATATGTAAGTCATAGTTACTAATCTTAAAAAAAAAGAAAAAAAAAATAGGAAAACACAGATAAGGATAAAGAAAACAAAATACGTACTCGTAAGTCTTCTAGCCAAAGATAACTACTGTTAACATTTTGGCAAATATTTCTTCAGACATATTGCAGTACTTACATATTTATTTCTATATATATTAATATTTTCAGCAACTTTGAAAAGGTGAGTTATCTTTATTTTATGGTCAGGTCAAGATAAGTCAATTAGGTCATAGCTAAAGAAATGGTAGTCTGTCATTTCATTCCAGAGTTTTTTTCTATTTAAGTTTCTCAGTACCAGCTCATCATTAATTTCCAGTGGTTTGATCCAGAGCTGGGGACACAGTGTCTTAACATCTCTGAAGGATGTCTGATCAAAAGGAATGCTGAGTAATCTTCCATGGTGGCAGCATGTCCTCTAGTCCTCTCCCACACCCATACATTTGGAGCCACAGAGCCTCTTTCTCCCAGTTCTCTTTACAAAACCTTCCTGTTCGCCTTATTCTATAGTTAGTCCTTACGGCATCAGACAGCCTACTTTAAGGGAACTCTTAAACTCTAATGTTTAAAAAAAGGTCTCTGTAAAACACTTAAAATGTTATGGTGCATTTAATTTTTAATTGACGTAGTTTCTAAATTTTTGATATGTTTCTGACAGCACAGTAAGTTTGTCTTAAGGAAGAAGAGTAGTCAGTATGCACTGTGAAAGCAGAACTAGAAAATGTCAGTTCCCTATCTGTGTTTATTAAGGTACTAAAATGAAAATCTTTGTCCTGCTTAATCATATTGCATCTTCATTTAGAAAAACACAAATTGGGAATGTGAATTATTTTTATTTATTTATATTTTTCTGTGATAACTCAAGCCAAATAGGAGCATTGTGACTTTTAGTTTCAGAAAACTGTTTTCTGAATGATGGCTTGGTAGAAGCCTAGCCAAATTACAGTATCAGTCTTTGTTTGTTTGTTTGTTTGAACAGAGACAGGGTCTTGCTCTGTCACCCAGGCTGGAGTGCAGAGGTGCAGTCATAGCTCACTGTCAACCTCAAACTCCAGGGCTCAAGAGATCCTCCCACCTCAGCCTCCCAAATAGCTGGAACTACAAGTGCACACCATCACACTTGGCTAATTTTTTGTAGAGATGGGGTCTCACTGTGTTGCCCAGGCTGGTCTCGAACTCCTAGCCTCAAGAGATCCTCCTGCCTTGGCCTCCCAAAGTGCTGGCGTTATCTCTTGGAGTTACTTACATTATGAAAAATCTACAACTACCTCTAAATTTTATTTTTATCTAAATGATACTGAGAAGATAGCACTGCCAGATGCCATTTTTATTATTTGGAATATTAACTTAAGAAAAAATCATGTTCATGCTGTGGCAGAGGCAGATGTCAAAATTGCATATATACTTTAGCAAAAAATCAACAGTCCAGGAGATGTTCACTACAACTGAATGCGCTGCCTTTTCAGGCAATCCTGTGGCTCAAATAAAGCCATATTTGCAGTGCTTACACTTTAAGATCAATGTAATGTCATGTAAGAAACCCTCCAGTGTTCCTCACATGACTGAAAGTTTTGCACTGTCTACAACAAAAACACTGAACACTGTCAGCATTTGGATGACATAGCTGCATAATTTGGTCTTTCTACCATATTCATGTGAGTGACTCTTGAAAACCATAGATGCTAGCTATTTTTAAAAAAACTATAATGTTTGAAAAAGTTAAGAGATAGGATATTTATTCAAGACAGCTTATTCTAGATTCCATTTGATATCATGGTTATTAGGGCTGGTCTGAATATGACTTATAAATATATATCAGCAATTTAGGATATTTATAATTATTTTTCCCTATGGTTAAATTTTCCCTATGTTAAATCACTGCCTGTTCTACAAAAGAGTAGTCTGAAAATCTTCTGGCATACATTTGATCTCTTTGGTTTTTCAGTTAGATTATTATTAGCTGAAACTTTCATAGCATTTACTTGACTAAATCATATGGCTTAGCTTGCAGATGCCATGAAATCAATGACTTTATTGAGATGAGAATTTGTAGTCACATCAACAGTATTTATTGAACAGCTAGGGGCCAAACCTGGAGGGGTATAAAGACACATGAAATAGTCCCTGCTCTCAAAGAATTTATAAAAGACATTGTAATAAAAGTTAGTTCATTTTTGAGAGCCCAGCAAAAAACTCTATGCTAATACTATTTTGCATAGTTTTCCAAACTTTGTACCCATGCAATTTATCCATTATTTATTCATTGAATATGTTGGTCTGCTGTGGAATACGTAATTCTGCTTTGAGTATTTTCTGGAGAATCTTTCTTAGAGCCTGTTTTAAAATCAATAAAGTGAAGGCATTTCTGTACCATCCACTGTGTTCATGTAGGTGCACATATGCATCAGAGTGTACAGATCTGTCATCAATGACTATCACCTCTTGAGCACTGACAATGTGCCATTGTACTGAGTGCTTTATAAGTTGTTTCACTTAATTCTCACAATAGTCCCATTAGGTAAGTATTATTATTTCCCTTTTATAATTGAGGAAATCCAGAAAAGTCAAATGGCTTGCCCATGTCACAGTTAATATGTAAGAGCATCCGTATCTGAAATTAGATCCAGATCCCATTAAGCACTCTCTTTTTCTGCTGTAGCTACTTGTTCAAGAAGTGATTTGCTGTGCTTCTGTAGACCCTCTGAAGTTATAAATTATAAATGAAATCCCAGGTGTACTAAAATCATCAAATTAATTCAACTCATTGATTGAGATCAATGTTAGCACAACATTATTTAGGCGTCATTACTGTAGTATTTTGAGATGAGATATTAAGCAGTTTGTTTATCCCTGGTTACCAGCAGAGAGCAGAAGTTTGTGTCACTCTAAAAAACACCTAACTTTGTCATGGAGGCAAGTGTGTATATGTGTATAATTTATTTTTACCCCAATTAAAGCCAAAACCCCAATTTCAAGAGAGTCCTTTATAATTCAGGCAGGGAAGTGGGAGGGTCTAGGCAGAGGGACTGCCTATAAGCCAGTATCGATTGCCATTGACCAGATACTAAATATGAATTAGAGGTAGACTGTGAACCTATTCAGATTTTTTCTGGTTCGACTATCTGCAGTTTAATGTGAGACAGACACTTCTGATCTTAATCAGCCCTCTTCTGACTGATTTTCTTTATCTATAGGAAAGGTATATTTTGATCCTTATTTCTCTAGCCAAAATAAAGCTGTAATACTAAGCACCTGTAAATAAAAACTCTCTCCCAGATGACAGAAGAAATAGATACCTAAGCCTAGGGAGGAAAGTCAAGGGGAATGTATAATTTCTTGGAGCAAGATATCTTTTAAAGCGTTCATTAAAAAATAGTTACAAGTACTGAAAGAATTAGCAAGTTCTCTATCAGCTTAATAAATGTTTCCCAAATAGAATTCTATTATACAAGATATGTCTCTGTACATCTACCATACAATATGGTACAGATAGGCAGTGATCAATTAAGAAATGCACATTGGCAAGGGCATCCTCAATCGTTGTTTAGTGCATGGTATTCAAACATTGCTTTCCCTTCCCACTTGGATCTGGTTAACATGATATTGAGTGCATAGCCTTTCATAAAGCAAAGTGATGAAGCTAGGATAATTTTAGAGATCCTTGCCATCAAATAGAACTGGAATAAAGAAATACATTGCAGATATCATTCTTTTGGGAGTTGGTGTATTTCTAGTGATATAACAACAGAAAAGAAGAGATGATATTGATGGAGTACCAAGAACTCTAATTTTACTTTTCTAAACAGAAAAGGAAGACATTTAAAATTCCTCATGGTCCAGCCTGTTTGTAAATTGACCAGTTGGGCCTGCCAAAGCTGAGCAAAAGCTTGAAAAATTTTTTTTAATGGCATTTTAATACACTTACGTTGAGTTCTTATGTAAACAATGACTTTTGTGAATTAGAACCAGAGTATTAATTAGGTCAGAGTCCCAGTTTGATTAGAATATTAATTAGGTCTGTGTGTTAATGTAAACCATTGTCTTTGTTGTATTATTAGTCATAGAGGCTAGATCTGGAAAGGACCCAAGAGATCATCTAGCCCAGTGATTTTCAATGCTGTGAAGAGTAGGAGTCACCACGTCCTCATGTAGGTAGGGAGTGGGGAGCGCAAGAAGATAGAAATAGCCAAGAGAACACAACCTCAAACAAATTCCCCAGAGGTCTCATGTTTCCTACCCCCTCCCCTCCTTTGAGACTCACTAGACTGACTGAGCTGCTGTTCCCTCTGGAATGCATCCTTCAGGTGTGCTAGCTGGAAAATAAAATTGGAAACATTTAATCTACCTTTTAATGTATTTATTTGTTTTTCGAGACAGGGTCTCGCTCTGTTGTCCAGGCTGGAGTGCAGTGGCACAATCAAGACTCACTGCAGTGGCACTGCAGCCTTGAACTCCTGGGCTCAAGCAATCCTCCCAACTCAACCTCCCAAGTAGCTGGGACTCCCGGTTCATACCATCCTGCCTGACTAATTTTTAAAAATTTTTTGTAGACATGGGATCTCACTGTGTTGCCCAGGCTGGTCTCAAACTCCTGGACTCAAGTGATCCCCCCACCTCAGCCTCCCAAAGTGCTAGAATTACAGGCATGAGCCACTGCTCTGTCCTCATCCACCCTTTAACAAAAGAGGCAATAGCCCCAGAGAAAGGAGGTGAATGCCCAGGTGCTCACACCCTGTTAGGGTGTGAGCTTTCCCTTGTCAGGGTTAAAGCCGGGACTAGAGGCAGGCACCCTGACTTCCTGTCCACAGGTAGAGTTTAGAGAGGAAAAACAACCCTATATTTCTACTTCTTGTTTTCCAAATTTTAATTGTTTTTAAAACCCACAAATTTCTCTTAGGAGTAGATTCAAGCTGCCAAGTTCCAATAGGCTGTTCTTGAATGTGACATTTCACTTTTCATTGTGTTGTGTTACATCTTAGTTTTAGCAACTTTTCTTTTTGGAGTTTGATAGGAAAATCTGTAAATGTAATTGTTCTTTGATTCTAACAAACATCTCTCAGCCTACCCAATTTATATTTAGTTTTCAGTTATGGAGGGGAAACTACAGTCTTCAAGAATATCAATTCTAGTTATAGATTATGAACAAAAATACATTTTTGTTTAATTTGATATTCACTTGGATATCGAGCTACATAGCATCTATACTACTGGTTCTGAATGCAACCCACAGTATTTTTTAGTCTGGCAAGTTTTACAAATCGTATTTAAAGTTTTGGGACATATCCTCAGTCAAAAGGATCAAATTTCTATCAACATAATTAGGAAGTTTCTGAAGTAAATTTATTTAGAGATAGTAAAGGGGAAAAATGGTAACTAAGGAAAGAGGCCTACAGTAAGTAGATGTAGAAATTCAAACTTACTTAAATGCAAATTATTTGTATTTCTCATCTTGCTTACTCTTCTGAAAAGGAACTCAAGCATAAATATTTAAACGTTTCACAAATTTTTATTTTACAAATCATATTTACCAGATCATAGTTGAAAAAGTTCAAATTTTAGATGTTTTTTAAAAAGGTACAGTGTGATTTGTCTTTTTTTTGTAATGTTGAATTATGTTAGACTTCTAATGTTTGTCTTGATATTACACTGGAATTAGACAGCATTTTTACCATTTATACATTCATTTCAATAAGAGCTTTGAAAATGCTTTGGCATTGTTTGTTTGTGATAAGTAGAATTAGGAAGATATCAGCAATATAGATTCCTAACAGTAATTGTGTATACTGTGTTTTAGTGATTTTTATGTCCATTTATTTTCTGTAATTCTTTTATAAATCCCTTAGTGTACTTCCACTAGAAATTAATTTATAATTGTTTATTTATATTGGATGAAGTAGGAGGTCCATGTTTAGTATTAACCCACTCAGATTAACTTTATCTAACTGAACTTTTATATCTATAACCCATTAGATTGTTACAACTTTTTAAACAGCATTTATAATGAAATAACTTTTGTTTTATAAAGCATTTGTTACAAAAAAAAAAAAACACCTTGCCAAAAATCATTACGATTTCTATGCATTGTGTAATATTCAGTGATGTTGAGATTTTGCATGTTGTTACAGGTGCTCTTTCATATGTGTGTTTGTGGTGTTGATGTGGAATTGTTAACCACTGCTGCTATCACTTATTGTAGTTAAACTGAAAAACTGTGTTAAAAGGCTGTGCCAGTCAACATTTCTATGTGTGACTTAAGTAACTGTGTACTTCATTGTTTAATATTTTGAGCCAGCACTTAGTGGCCTCTACAGAAGGAAATATTGTAGTTGTCAAAGTGGTGCCAAACTTGAAAATCTTGTGTCATGTTTATAATTCCAGGCCAGGTCAGCTTTTCTTCAACACTTTCCGAGCTCTTTGAAAGCAAAAAACATTTGCAAAAAGAGAAAGAAAGCAAGAATTCTGAACTTTTCTAATACTCTCTCCTCTAGAATTTTAAATATTTTTTTCTTTTGATGTTTGAGTATCTTACAGAAAAATCCAATCAAATGACTAGCGGTAGAATTTCCCTTGATCTGGATATTTTTAGGCTGAACAGTGTAATAGCAGAGGACTATGAGGTGCATACATTATTTTTGTTGGCTATCATGGCTTATTGTTTGAATTTCATTTAATAACAATATTCAGGCTGGAGGTGGTGACTCACACCTGCATTCCCAGCACTTTGGGAGACTGAGGCGGGCGGATCACCTGAGATCAGGAGTTCGAGGCCAGCCTGGCCAACATGACGAAGCCCAGTCTCTACTAAAAATACAAAAATTAGCTGGGTGTGGTGGCTCACACCTGTAATCCCAGCTACTTGGGAGGCTGAGGCAGGAGCATTGCTTGAGCCTGGGAGGTGGAGGTTGTAGTGATCTGAGATCACACTACTGCACTCCAGCCTGGGTGAGGGAGCAAGGCTCCAACCCCCCTAAAAAGAAAAAAAGAATATTCAGTAATTTTATTTCCTTTATTAAGAACCATTGAAACCTCACAGTTCCCACTTGTTAACTTTTACATTCAGCATGTACACAGACTTACTTAACATACTTGGTTGCCTTATGGCCATCAGGATTTTTTCATGCCCACCTGTCTAGTTTGGTACCTGGTGTTTCCATCTTGCCTCAGCAATTCCAAACAAACTGAAAGTAAAGAGAAAATCGTTTCAACATATTGACTCTACTACACATTGTTAAAATTTAATATGGGAGGAATACCACTATACTTTTATTTATACTCTTAAAATGAGTGGGGGGAAGCTGTCATAAAGTGTTAAGAAAAGAAGGCTGCTTCCTGAAGAGCCTTTTTACACCAACATGCCAGATCTCCACACTTGATGCAGGGTTTCCTTCTGTCAGTTCAATGGGCTTGTAATTACAAGATTCTTTTAATAAAGGGGTAATCTCCTGAACTTTATAGAAACTTGTTGTGTGACTGTCACATATGCAGCAACAGCCAATGCTGTATTTGGACACATTGCTGATGAAATTACTGATTTAATTCTAAGACTATCAAAACTAATTCGTCAAGGTCCCCACCACCTCTTTGCTTAAAGGAAAACAAAGGCAGATTTTAACTGTGAGCCTCTTCTCTAGAATATGCTGTAGACATTTGCCCCTCCGTGAGGTGATAAAGCAATAAAAATAAATTTAATTATGTGTGGTCTAAAGAAGTTCTACCTCTGTCCATTGGCCTCCAGAGTCACACAAAATTATTTCTTGATTCCTACATCAGAGGTTTTCAGGCAGAGCCTTTGTACCAAGAATTCCTTTTATATTTTGGACACCAAAGATTATGGCATGATATATCCTGATGATTAACAATTTAGCAGTGGGCACATTTATTTGAGTCCTGCTCTTGGATTTATTTCCCACCTTTGGGTCTTACGTACATTTTGTATTTCTGTCCTGAGGACTTTTTGCCTCAGGCAGTTTTTAAATCAAAAAAATATATATATATTTATTAGGTTTCTAATTTATAGAGTTTCCAATTTCTCCCACAATTTTAAATGTTTTCACTGCCAAAGTTAGCAGTAGATTTGCTAGGTTAATGCCATGGTCAGTAATAGTTTGTACCTTTTATGTTGTAGCCTGAAAATGTAACTCTAACCCCGTAGGCCTGAAACCTGGTGGGAAGATGATTGAAAGTGTTTTAGATTCAACAGATTGACTATGTATGACTTATCTATTAAAATGAAGAACTTCCATGGTTTAATAGAATGAATGCTGTATTCAACAAGGTCTTCCATCCTTCTTATAAATCTTAAGACTGTGTTTAAGCTTTCTTTCACTTTTACTCTATCCCTTGGAAGTTAATTGGGAATAAAAAGATTTATCAATTTAGTCACTATAATTTAAGGCCAGGCATCTGCTTGGAAATACAATAACCACAATTAATACTTAGAGAAAATTGTTTCAACAGATTAACTCTGCTATTTTAAAAACTATAGTAGTGTTCTTTGAGGATGCATTTACTTTTCCCCAAATTTGATAGATAGTTATTTTTATATATTTTTTCTGGCCACTTGGCTTCTAACTGATTAACATGAAAAACGCACGTGTGCCTGTTTCACTCAAATCATATTTTACAACTTTTTAAAAGCTGCTACAGTTATAGTTTGTGAAAGAGGAGAAAGGTGAATTGCAACAGAGGGAAATTACTGTTACTGTGTCAAATATGTGACTGATGCTTTTGGTCAGATAATCTGCTGCCTGTCAATATTTGTAATAACAGAATTTTTTGTTAAGAGTACTCTCATCTTTATTTTGCTGCTCACTGATTTTTTACACTAAGATGTTCTCATCTTTGTCGACTCACTGTTTTTGCTTCATATTTGTCTGTGTACTTGTGCTCTAAATAAAAATCTAGTTTTATGTCTAGTTTATTCCATTGTGTGTATAATGTTTGCCTCTGATGTAGTGTAATTTTCTATTGTTTTTGATGTTTGTTGGTACAGCCTAAAACTTATGGAAATAAGAAAAGCAATCCAATAAAGTCAGCTAATGAGTGTCAACAGTGTCTCTATAATGAGAGCATGCTTGAGTC